AAAAAAAAAAAAAAAAAAAAGACTTGAAACCCCAAGGAGAGGGCTGCAGAGTTCACTATCAAGGAGAATGGGGACCTAGTGGTGCCGTCCTGAGAGACCTCTGAAAGAACAATTCAGTAGTTTCCAGCCACGGAAGTCCCCCTGCTGGGTTTAGGGTGCAGTGGGTGCGAATCCCTGCTGTAGAAAACAGGCTGAGGAAAGAAAGCGACACAGGATGTTGTCTGGAGAAAGGCGGGGAGGTAGGATGGGGCATATTTCCAGGGGTCCGGGCAGGTTGTGTGGCTTGGAGGCCTCCGAGGGCCGTCGACGTCAGCCATGGTCCGGGCAGAGCCCCGCAAGGTGCCACAGTATCGGGGCCAGCGCCCCCCGGAAAAGCATGCTCCGCTGGCGGCCGCCAGGTTTCTCCGCGGAGTCTCGGAAAGGAAAACCCGTCCCCACGGGGGTCCCACGACGCCCCCGGGTCCCAGGCCCCGGGACGTTGGCAGAGGCGCAGCAGACCTTCTTCCCCAGCCCGCACGGCTCCAGCGGTCCGGCCGCGTCCCAGCCCGGGCTGCCCGTCCCCCGTCTCCCGGCGGCGTCGGAAAGTTCCCGGGGCTGGCGGCGGTCAAGAGCAGAGCCAGGGCAGCCGCAGCCGCCTTCTAGCCCGCCGCTCACCGCCGCAGGGGCAGGCCTGAGCGGGGGTTTCCACCAAGTCGCCGACACCCCTCGGGAATTCCCCCACTGGGCCACACACAAACCCCGCTTCCTCCTTCAAATTTCCGCTGCCGGCTTTACCGATGCGAAAGCCGCGGTGGAGTTTAGACCACTCCTCCCGGCGCCGGGCTCAGCCCGCCTTCGCCTTCCCTCTCCCCGCGGAACCCCTTCTCGTCGCCCGAAGAAACCCGAAGGTCTTCGGCAAGTTCCGTCCCCAGCGCGGGGGCGGGGCCGCTCGAGCTGCTCCGGGCCTAGCTCGGCTGTTTCCGTGCGCGGCCGCTGCGCACTCGGCACTGGGCGGCGCTGGCTGGCTCCCTGGCTGCGGCTCCTCAGTCGGCGGCGGCTGCTGCTGCCTGTGGCCCGGGCGGCTGGGAGAAGCGGAGTGTTGGTGAGTGACGCGGCGGAGGTGTAGTTTGACGCGGTGTGTTACGTGGGGGAGAGAATAAAACTCCAGCGAGATCCGGGCCGTGAACGAAAGCAGTGACGGAGGAGCTTGTACCACCGGTAAGAGGAGCAGGAGGAGGAGGCAGGAGCCAGGTGCTTGTAACACTCTTCCATATTATTATAGGTAACTAAATGACCATGGAATCTGGAGCCGAGAACCAGCAGAGTGGAGATGCAGCTGTAACAGAAGCTGAAAACCAACAAATGACAGTTCAAGCCCAGCCACAGATTGCCACATTAGCCCAGGTATAAAATACATGGAGAGATTCCAGTTTGTGATGATAATTCTTTTCTGTGTTCAACACCATAGGTATCTATGCCAGCAGCTCATGCAACATCATCTGCTCCCACCGTAACTCTAGTACAGCTGCCCAATGGGCAGACAGTTCAAGTCCATGGAGTCATTCAGGCGGCCCAGCCATCAGTTATTCAGTCTCCACAAGTCCAAACAGTTCAGGTATGTGTATAAAAAGTTCTGCATCTATTTTACAGCCTCCCATTTCATATTTTTTGCTTCACAGTCTTCCTGTAAGGACTTAAAAAGACTTTTCTCCGGAACACAGGTGAGTCCTAGGTCCTAGATTTGGAGAGAACTATTATCAATATGAAGTTTTTCTTTAATTTCAGATTTCAACTATTGCAGAAAGTGAAGATTCACAGGAGTCAGTGGATAGTGTAACTGATTCCCAAAAGCGAAGGGAAATTCTTTCAAGGAGGCCTTCCTACAGGTATGGAATTTAATAGTTAGAATCAAAGATGTTTTTTAATTATTCTAGTTTTCTAATTTTGTAGGAAAATTTTGAATGACTTATCTTCTGATGCACCAGGAGTGCCAAGGATTGAAGAAGAGAAGTCTGAAGAGGAGACTTCAGCACCTGCCATCACCACTGTAACGGTGCCAACTCCAATTTACCAAACTAGCAGTGGACAGTATAGTGAGTAATAGACAATTTCTGTTTCTATTGTGAACTTGTAACAATAAAATCCATTGGCTTTTAGTTGCCATTACCCAGGGAGGAGCAATACAGCTGGCTAACAATGGTACCGATGGGGTACAGGGCCTGCAAACATTAACCATGACCAATGCAGCAGCCACTCAGCCGGGTACTACCATTCTACAGTATGCACAGACCACTGATGGACAGCAGATCTTAGTGCCCAGCAACCAAGTTGTTGTTCAAGGTAAGGGAATTCAGAATTCACAGGTGTGGTAACTGTCTTACACCATGCTCACTGTTTTTTTCAGCTGCCTCTGGAGACGTACAAACATACCAGATTCGCACAGCACCCACTAGCACTATTGCCCCTGGAGTTGTTATGGCATCCTCCCCAGCACTTCCTACACAGCCTGCTGAAGAAGCAGCACGAAAGAGAGAGGTCCGTCTAATGAAGAACAGGTACAAATACTGCATTTACTTAGATTGTTATGGGCTTAAACAACACAAATGTATTGTTTTCCAGTTCTATAAGATCAGAGGCCTTCATTGGATCTCACTGGGCTAAAATGAAGGTGTCAGCAGGACTGCATTCCTTCCTGGAGGTTCTAGGTGAAAATGTGTTTCTTTGCCATTTCTAGCTTGCATAATTTTTCCCGTCCTCTTTTGCTTGTAGGGAAGCAGCTCGAGAGTGTCGTAGAAAGAAGAAAGAATATGTGAAATGTTTAGAAAACAGAGTGGCAGTGCTTGAAAATCAAAACAAGACATTGATTGAGGAGCTAAAAGCACTTAAGGACCTTTACTGCCACAAATCAGATTAATTTGGGATTTAAATTTTCACCTGTTAAGGTGGAAAATGGACTGGCTTGGCCACAACCTGAAAGACAAAATAAACATTTTATTTTCTAAACATTTCTTTTTTTCTATGCGCAAAACTGCCTGAAAGCAACTACAGAATTTCATTCATTTGTGCTTTTGCATTAAACTGTGAATGTTCCAACACCTGCCTCCACTTCTCCCCTCAAGAAATTTTCAACGCCAGGAATCATGAAGAGACTTCTGCTTTTCAACCCCCACCCTCCTCAAGAAGTAATAATTTGTTTACTTGTAAATTGATGGGAGAAATGAGGAAAAGAAAATCTTTTTAAAAATGATTTCAAGGTTTGTGCTGAGCTCCTTGATTGCCTTAGGGACAGAATTACCCCAGCCTCTTGAGCTGAAGTAATGTGTGGGCCGCATGCATAAAGTAAGTAAGGTGCAATGAAGAAGTGTTGATTGCCAAATTGACATGTTGTCACATTCTCATTGTGAATTATGTAAAGTTGTTAAGAGACATACCCTCTAAAAAAGAACTTTAGCATGGTATTGAAGGAATTAGAAATGAATTTGGAGTGCTTTTTATGTATGTTGTCTTCTTCAATACTGAAAATTTGTCCTTGGTTCTTAAAAGCATTCTGTACTAATACAGCTCTTCCATAGGGCAGTTGTTGCTTCTTAATTCAGTTCTGTATGTGTTCAACATTTTTGAATACATTAAAAGAAGTAACCAACTGAACGACAAAGCATGGTATTTGAATTTTAAATTAAAGCAAAGTAAATAAAAGTACAAAGCATATTTTAGTTAGTACTAAATTCTTAGTAAAATGCTGATCAGTAAACCAATCCCTTGAGTTATATAACAAGATTTTTAAATAAATGTTATTGTCCTCACCTTCAAAAATATTTATATTGTCACTCATTTACGTAAAAAGATATTTCTAATTTACTGTTGCCCATTGCACTTACATACCACCACCAAGAAAGCCTTCAAGATGTCAAATAAAGCAAAGTGATATATATTTGTTTATGAAATGTTACATGTAGAAAAATACTGATTTTAAATATTTTCCATATTAACAATTTAACAGAGAATCTCTAGTGAATTTTTTAAATGAAAGAAGTTGTAAGGATATAAAAAGTACAGTGTTAGATGTGCACAAGGAAAGTTATTTTCAGACATATTTGAATGACTGCTGTACTGCAATATTTGGATTGTCATTCTTACAAAACATTTTTTTGTTCTCTTGTAAAAAGAGTAGTTATTAGTTCTGCTTTAGCTTTCCAATATGCTGTATAGCCTTTGTCATTTTATAATTTTAATTCCTGATTAAAACAGTCTGTATTTGTGTATATCATACATTGTTTTCAATACCACTTTTAATTGTTACTCATTTTATTCACTAAGCTCGATAAATCTAACAGTTACTCTTAAAAAAAAAAAAAAAAGACTAAGGTGGATTTTAAAAATTGGAAACTGACATAATGTTAGGTTATAATTTCTCATTTGGAGCCGGGCGCAGTGGCTCACGCCTGTAATCCCAGCACTTTGGGAGGCCAAGGTGGGTGGATCACCTGTGGTCAAGAGTTCAAGACCAGCCTGGCCATCATGGTGAAACCCCATCTCTACTAAAAATACAAAAATTAGCCAGGCGTGGTGGCTGGCGCCTGTAATCCCAGCTACTCAGGAGGTTGAGGCAGCAGAATTGCTTGAACCCAGGAGGCAGAGGGTTGCAGTGAGCCGAGATAGCACCATTGCACTCCAGCCTGGGCGACTCCATCTCAAAAAATAAAAATAAAAAAAATGTCTCATTTGGGAAGGAAATTCCTTTTAAAAAAGAGTTGAGACACTTAGAAAACTAATGTTTTATATTTAGTCAAGAGTTATTTAAGAAAGTCAAGCTTGTTTAACAACAAAATATGAAGATTTAAGTGTTAATTGCTGGATCCATTTTAAAATAAGATTTTAATTAACATTTGTAAATGGTATATTTTCGTTTGTAACAAACCATTGTCTTTTTTCAAGGATGAACAGAGTTTATGAAGGAGCATCATTCTAAGAATTAAGTGATGTAGTCTTTATGTTTGGACAGTTCACCAGATTCTCAAGAAGGCTTTCAAACAACTATAAAGTTTGATGTTTGTCCTGCTGAGCTAATGGGGAAAGTTATAGCATAAAAATTGTGTAACCGCATAGATATGTCATTTTTAAAAACTGGTTTAACAGAAATCAAGCAAAGTCACAAATATGTTCACAAGTTGGAATTATTTATTGAGTCAAAATGTCGAATCGAACATTTTGAATGAAGTAAGTGTTATAAATGAAAAATTGCCTGATGTTTAGCAGTTTGTATTCTCTAAAGCTTTTTTTCAAAAGTTCAGGCTTTCTACTTACTGGGAAGTTGGTGGTCCTCTTAGTCCCTGATAAATCAAGGCAATCACATTCATGTGAGCTGGATGAATTTATAAGTTATAAAGACCTTATCCTTCATACCTTGAGGATGATTGCACTGGTTTTGAAGTCAGTTGCTTAATGATGAGGTGAGAAATGTATCCTGTTGCTAAATCTGTCTTAGACCCTTGGTGAAACTTGAAGATTTCAGTTTATAAAGATAAAATCAAGCATCTTTTGTGCAGTTTTCTTTTTTTAATGCAAGAATGGTGGGGAGGTTTGTTTGTAAGCATGAAACTTTGAGAATCTTTATTAAGAAAATGACATAATTTTTAAAAACCTTGTAGCCAAGAACATATGTGGCCACATTACCAGTAATAAATGTTTTTCTCTTTATATTGGCCAAAAGGGAATAAAAATGTCATCATAGGAATTTGTACATATGCTACTGATTTGCCTAGAAAATAGCAAGTTTGATATTGCTCACTTTGCAAATATAGGGCCATGTGGCACTTTTATCTATAGGACAGATTAATAAAAATGAAGTGGGGAGGGGTTTATTTTTGATATATTACTCTTATGAGTTTTCAAGCTTTGATAATGTTTAACTGAAAAGTGGCTTAGAAAGGGCTAGATCCAATGTGTTCATTATTAAATAATTGCTATCAGATACAATTTTAAGTTCATTCTTTTTCAAACTCAAGTACCATATTGGCAACCATAATATTGTCATAGGTGCTCTCTTCATTTAGATATTCTTGGGGGGGGTGGCATTTGTATAATATATGTGTACATATATATATATATATATATATATACATACAGTATATAATCTAAAGCTCTGAGAGCTCTTAAGTCAGGAATGCTGAGTATTATAGTATATTGAGGTCAGATGAAATTTTACATTTTTGTGTGTTCTGTTGCATTCCTTCTGGTAGTTTCTATGACTGCATTACTCCAGCACTCATGATTGATTTTATCTTCTAATTTTCTTCCAAGTATTTTATTTTTTATTAGTTTTCTTTGGCTTGATACTTTTAAATATGTTACTAGTCACTTGAAAGCCTCTCCCCCAAAAGTATTTGGTTTGTATGCTTTGTCTGTGGCAGCTATAACAGTGGTAAGAACATTTTGAAGATAGCTTTTTAAAGGAACCACTGATTTTTTCAAAAATCATCCTGGGGGAGGAATTTTGGCATTTCATTTGAGCAGGGATTTTGTCAGAAAATGTGTTTTGATGGTAGGTCAGCAGCAGTGCTAGTCTCTGAAAGCACAATACCAGTCAGGCAGCCTATCCCATCAGATGTCATCTGGCTGAAGTTTATCTCTGTCTCTCAGGATAAATCCCTGTAGGACAAATCCCTACTATCATTTCTACCTTTTGGGGTGACATGTGGAATCATACAAAGGCTTAGGAAGAAATACGTTTGTTTAAACCAGGATGCTTTACTTACTTGAAGTGACTTCAATCTAGATTTCTTTTAATATTTAACAAATTTTTAATTCTATGATCAGCCACAGTCAGCTATTACCATAAATTGGTCTCTGTTTATTTTGAAGATCACGGCTGCTTCATTTTGCAGGATTAAGTAGGGCTAATGTATCTTAAAGTTAAGATCTTGAATTAAAGTGAGTTTTAGAAATAGTGTTACATACCTTTTCAGTTGTTTTCAAGAGGCTTTATTTTTGTTGCCTTTGTAGCCCTGAAAGCTGTTGGTATATTTTTTCCCTCATGGACCCAATAGAAAAGTTGTATATTTATTTGGATTATATTTACATTCTGTCCTTTGTAAATGTTTGGTGTAACTTGCACTTTTTTAAATGACCCAGTTTGGGTATTAGCAACTTAAGAAATTCCCTCATCAAGTAATTCTCAACTTTTTAGTCTTTCTCCTCTCTTCAAATCATGTGACTTTTTAAATGGAAGTTTTTCATTGATTAAAATATTTTAGCACCTAAAAGCTAGCCTTAAAAACAGCTGTAAAAGAAAAACATCAGGAAATTAGATATGACTAGCCCAGTTAATTAAAAGACGGGCTCAAACCTTGTTTTATTCTTTTTCATCTTGGATGAAGATTGAAGGGAAAATAACTCAAGTGCATAATATTTATTTTCAATTTTTAATGAGACTTTATCCTCATCACAACATTAATACTGTACATAGTATGCCAAAATATCCATTAATTTGTCTAGAATAGTACAAGACTTTTTAAAGCAATTGTCCTCACAGAGACCACATGTAATATACTGAAATATGTTCATTTTTAATGGCTTTGTTAACATCAAAGAAATGCTGCCTAAATTTGATTTCAGATGAGGAAGGAGAAAGTAAAGTGTGCATAGTAAGGCTGTAGGTGAAGAGTTGTGAGATAAATAGTTCACTCAGTTGTACAAAGCACAACTAGAACTTTTTGTTGGGAGGCTTACATACATCTTGAATATTCTTAATGTAATAATGTTGACTATTAAGTTGGCTACACAGTCACTGTATGTACTAGGAACTGGTTTCCTTGACATTCTAGAATCAATGGCTAGGAGAGGCATTAATCTTTGAGGGGCTGAACATATCATGAAGCTGAGTCAGTATGGAAAATTTTCAAATAAACAGGGTGCTGAAGTTCCATCTGTCTCATCTGCTTATGATAAGTTCTTATTGATTAGTGAATGTAGCTTAAGCCTTTGTATGTGTCCTCAGGGGGCAGACCGACTTTAAGAGGGACCAGATAACGTTTGAATGGAGGGATTATATTTCAGGTGTTTTAGCTTGAAATTTATTTTTTAAAAAAAGAAAAATTTAAAAAATATATAAATAAAATAGAACAAAGCCGGTGATGCAAGTTGATATTATAAACAGGCAGTTTTAGCACAGAAAGAAAATACTGACCTGTCTGCATTCTGGTACGGTGGGTGCAGGTCCCAGCTGGGTATGACATGATACATTTTTAATTATTCTCACCAGCAAGTAAAAGGAAAATGAACAATCTTTTGGAATTGTCTTTGAAAAGGATCAAAGAGTAGGAAATTCACATTTGACCTAACATTACTTGCCTATAGAAGTATGGCATTTCCAAGCTTTTGTCTGAGGAGCATCTCAGAGAAGTGAGAGTAAATCTGAGTTAGCTTAAAAATTGGTAGGGAGGAAGAAAATCTCTGCAAATAATGATTTTATGTTTGTTGGCCAAGTGAAATGATCTATCATTGTGTTTGGGAGGTTTTATTTTCTTATGTTTTTAAAATTGGTAAATGCTTTATAGATGTATTTTTATCCAAGTGCCACTCCAATTTGTGTATGTAATAAAATTATTTATATTAAAAGTGGGAAATAATTGTCAACATTTTTTTTGAGTATAGATTTATTAGGGGTGGCAAAGAAGAGTGCTAGTTAGCAGTTTTCCATGTAAAGTTGTCCTTGACTGATTTGTCCACATGTCAGTTGTAACTCCCCCACTCCCTGCAAAAGGAATTATTTCTAACCCAGATGTATCACTTGAAACTTTTTAGAAGCAAAATAATCAGGGAAGTTCCTAGAAAGGTGTTTGGCTTTTTGGTTTTTGAGGGTTGGGGTAAAGAAGACTTCCCCCACAACTGTCAGCACAAAACAGGGTATTGATTTTTAACTCTGATGTTTCTATTGGAGTTGAATACTAAATAAATAACTATAATGAGGGAAATACATTTCTAATAAAATTCCCTACATTCTAGAAACATCCCTGTTTTAATTTTTTTATCTAAATCTTTTTGTGCTTTATGTGTAAAGAAAAAAATGTACTGAGTTACAATGCATTTTATTAACACTATGTACATAATAGCTGCTTTGTGTTCAGAATAGTAGCAGTTGCTTTGTATATTAAAGTGATCCTTGTGAATTTGTGAAATATTGTCATAAAGTGCTTTTTCTTACTGTAATCTTTGTGGTATCAACTGTCATAATGCTCTTTTTACACAAACATTTATGTGCAGTCACATAAACATGCTTTTAAAAACTCTGTAAGTCTCTTTTTTGGGGATGGGATCTCTATATTTTGTTGGGTTTTTTTTGCTAGTAGTGTGAAGCCATGTTTTATTGGACTTAAAGTTACAATATATTACAAGCTTGTGTTGGAAGGCAGCAAAACTAATTCAGACAACAACATGTCTTCAGTTACTGGATCCCTAATTTTCAGGACAAAACCTGTTTTTCAATAAGATTGAACAGTGCCTATTTGTGGATTTGGAGATGTTACTGTCAAGATGACTAATGGAGACATACGACCAGCTGTGTCTGATGTCATAAAACACGTGTTCACTGAAAGGACAATAAGACTATATACCTTCTCAGGTCCCCTTGCAATTCTAAAACTCTGTGATCATATAAATTGGAAGGAAAGGGGAGGGGATATGGTTAATCTTTGCTTAAGCTGTAAGAATAAAAAAGTTATCTCCTATACTATTAACTTCTGAAATAAGTTCTGAGACGAGACATCTGAAAATAAGCAGCTGCATTATTTGTATGTTTCTTCACTGCCAAGATGTGTTCAAGCCTGCTATACCTGCCATTGTATTGGAAGGCTTAATGAATTTCATTTATTTTCTGCAACAACGATTACAGAATTTATTGCACAAAATGAGACATTTTGAGAGTGATATTAATTACATGAGGGACAATAGGCATGAACTAGGATTGTTCTAAGCAAATCGGAATCGGGTCACCCTGCCACGTTCAGGTGCTTGGACCTTCAGGAAAAGATTGCCCATCTTGTCATTTGACCAGGCACTGAAGTGACAAGACCATCCTTGAGAAGTCACATCCAAAGATAAAATTCTGATCCATTTCTAGTTTTAGTGTTTCGCCACTGAAGACTTAACATATGTCTTTTACACTCAGGTTGCAAAACACAGGCCCAAGACAAACTTAACTTCTCCCCCAAATCTTCCTTCCGCTGGTTTTTCCATCTCGTAAGTGGTGCCACTATCCATCTGTTAAATTGTTTAGGGGAAACCTAGAAAAGCACTACCTTAATCAGTGTTATCCTTCTTCTTAACTGTGCGTCCTAATTTCTCCACATCTTTCTTAAGTGCAGTGACCAAACCGGATGAGAATTCTAACACGGGCCTGACATCAAATGGAAAGGAAGGATAATGTCCAGGAGTTGGAATGTTATCCTTGTTTTTAATTAAGATGCAATTCACATAAATTAACTTTTTAAGTGAACAATTAAGTGGTAGTACATCCACAATGGTGTACAACCACCACTTCTATCTAGCTCCAAAACATTCTCATCACTCCAAAAGTAAAGTCCCGTTACTCTCCATTTTCTCCTCCCACCGCCCTTGTCCCTGGCAACCACCAATCTGCTTCCTGTTTCTTTGGATTTACATCCGGGTATTTCATGTGAGACTCATACACTGTGTATTACTTCTTTCGTCTAGCTTTAATGTGTTGTTGAGGTTGATCCATTGTAACATGTTATCACTACTTCATTCCTTTTTATAGCTAAGTATACTTTTTATAGTAAGTATGCCATTGTAGATATATACCACAAGTTTATCGATTCATCCAGTTGAGTTGTTTCTACTGTTTGGCTAATGTTCATAGTGCTGTTATGAATGTTCGTGTACAAGTATTTGAGTCCGTGTTTTCAATTATTTGGGGTATATGCCTGGGAGTGGAGTTGCTGGGTCATGTTGAAATCGCACATTTAACTTTTTGAGGAACTGTCAAACTTTCCCTCAGCAGCTGTACCGTTTTACCTTCCACCATTGATGTATGAGGGTTCCAATTTCTCCACACCTTCACCAACACTTATTTTGCCATTTTAAAAATTATAGCCATCCTCATGGGTGTGGTCTCTCATTGTGGTTTTGATTTGCATTTCCCTGATTACTAATGATGTGGAGCATCTTTTGTTGTCTTTGGCCATCTGCGTATCTTCTTTGAAGAAATGTCTGTTGAGGTCCTTTGTTCATTGAAATTTTGTTGTTGGGTTCTGAGTTCCTTATATATTCTGGGTACTAGGCCCTTATAATATTTTCGCCTATAAGTTTTTGCTTTATAATGTCCTCATTGTTTTCAAACTTACTTTATGTAATATGTACACTTCTAAAAAAAAGAAACATGGAAAAGGGCAAACTGTAAGAAGTTTTTTGTGTTATGTTTTTTGTGACAGTCTGTGCATATATACACAAATATAATGTATGTTCTCTCCTCCTCCCTCTCCCTTTTTTTACACAAAAGGTAGGTACAAACAGTGGTTTATAAACTGCTGCCATTGTACAGATACAGTTTAACCAGTCCTCTTCTGGGGACATTTGGCTGTTTGAAATTTTTTACTGTTACAGATATACAGAGGTTGGTAACTAGGTCTACACAAGTTGTATCTCCAGGATACTGAGAAGTAAAAGTTATTTCTGAATTATGGTTTTCTTCATATTTGGATATTGTTTCCTAATGATTATTAGGTATCTGCTAAGCAATTTTTATTAACTTATGTTGATTACTATTTTTATGTCAAACTTTACAGTCTAGGCATTTTTTTCTGGAATTAAAATTAGAAGTGGCACAGACTTTCATAAGGCTTTCCTTTTCTCATCTCTGT